CCTGGGCTGGGCTGGGGAGCGGGAGTTGTATGACTCTTGTCAGTCTTGGGCCTTCCCTAGTCCCACTGCCTCTGTTTCCCCTGAGTTTGATCTCTGTTAGGAGATTTCTAAGATTTCTGCATTTCTCCATCTCCGCATGGCCCTTGCCTTCTCCTCTTAGTTCGGAACCTCTGGACTGGAGGATGCTTCTGAGGGCATGGGGACCTGAGTTGGAGTGGGGAGGGGTGTTGACTCATCAACAGCATCATTTCTCCCAGGAGACGCCCGTAACTCATCCAAGGTCAGGACTACACACTGTCACGCACACAGGTACACTCACAGCTTTTATCTTCACGCTCCCTAACCTTGGCAAATTGTACAATTTCTTTGAAGCTCAGTTTCCTCATCTGTACAATGGGGAAAAGCATTAGATTTCATGAATTACTATAAGTAAAGTGTCCAATACAGTGCTTAGCACGTAATGAAGCCTCAATACAATGTAGTTATTCTCCATGCCCCACAAAGCTGGCATGCCTAGCCTCAGACCTACCATTTTTTGGGGTGCAGTAAGGCTTCCTGTCCACCATGTTCCCAGGGACATTGTACTGATGGGTGGAAAGGCAGGTCTAAAGGGGTCACGAAGTTCTGGGAGGTTAAGGGAACGAGGAAGGAGATTGAGCAACAAGGAAAGAGCTTGCCAAGAAGGAGGTGTGAATATTGGGACTGAGGAGGCAGCTTAGAGATGGGCAAGGGGGCAGTTCCAGGCAGAAATGGTTCGTGGAGGCAGAAGGTCCCTGGGAGAGGGAGCAGTCTGGAGGGTGGGGCAGGGGCGAGGAGGGGGAGGTGGGGAGACCCAGGACTGAGGAAGTAAACAAGGGGAGCGCCACCACAGAGGTGGAGAGGTGGAGGGTGCTGCTGCTGGGAATCAACCCCCTCAGACTTTCCACTGCGAAGCGAAACCGTAAGCCCTGGGGTGCGGGGGGCGGGCCGGGAGGAGGGGAAGTGGGGAAGGTGGAGGGAAGGCCGGGCACAGGGGTGAAGGCCCAGAGACCAGCAGAACGGCATCCCAGCCACGACGGCCACTTTGCTCTGTCTGCTCTCCGCCACGGCCCTGCTCTGTTCCCTGGGACACCCCCGCCCCCACCTCCTCAGGCTGCCTGATCTGCCCAGCTTTCCAGCTTTCCTCTGGATTCCGGCCTCTGGTCATCCCTCCCCACCCTCTCTCCAAGGCCCTCTCCTGGTCTCCCTTCTTCTAGAACCCCTTCCTCCACCTCCCTCTCTGCAGAACTTCTCCTTTACCCCCCACCCCCCACCACTGCCCCCTTTCCTTTTCTGACCTCCTTTTGGAGGGCTCAGCGCTGCCCAGACCATAGGAGAGATGTGGGAGGCTCAGTTCCTGGGCTTGCTGTTTCTGCAGCCGCTTTGGGTGGCTCCAGGTAAAACGGGGATGGCGGGAGGGTTGACCTCCCCCTCCCCTTGGCCTCTCTTTTGCTCACCTAGTGAAGCCTCTCCAGCCAGGGGCTGAGGTCCCGGTGGTGTGGGCCCAGGAGGGGGCTCCTGCCCAGCTCCCCTGCAGCCCCACAATCCCCCTCCAGGATCTCAGCCTTCTGCGAAGAGCAGGGGTCACTTGGCAGCATCAGCCAGACAGGTATGCACCCCAAACTTGGGCAACAGGACCTCAGCTTCTCAACTCCATTCTCTTTCCCGCCCAGTGGCCCGCCCGCTGCCGCCCCCGGCCATCCCCTGGCCCCCGGCCCTCACCCGGCGGCGCCCTCCTCCTGGGGGCCCAGGCCCCGCCGCTACACGGTGCTGAGCGTGGGTCCCGGAGGCCTGCGCAGCGGGAGGCTGCCCCTGCAGCCCCGCGTCCAGCTGGATGAGCGCGGCCGGCAGCGCGGGGACTTCTCGCTATGGCTGCGCCCAGCCCGGCGCGCGGACGCCGGCGAGTACCGCGCCGCGGTGCACCTCAGGGACCGCGCCCTCTCCTGCCGCCTCCGTCTGCGCCTGGGCCAGGCCTCGAGTATGTGGGGCGGGACGATGGGAGAAGGGCTGGGGCTGATGAAGTCTTCTTTATCCTTGCACAGTGACTGCCAGCCCCCCAGGATCTCTCAGAGCCTCCGACTGGGTCATTTTGAACTGCTCCTTCAGCCGCCCTGACCGCCCAGCCTCTGTGCATTGGTTCCGGAACCGGGGCCAGGGCCGAGTCCCTGTCCGGGAGTCCCCCCATCACCACTTAGCGGAAAGCTTCCTCTTCCTGCCCCAAGTCAGCCCCATGGACTCTGGGCCCTGGGGCTGCATCCTCACCTACAGAGATGGCTTCAACGTCTCCATCATGTATAACCTCACTGTTCTGGGTAACTCCCCCACTCTGCTTCACATTTGACCAAGCTTTAACTTTGGGTTTTCTTTTCTCTTCAGGTCTGGAGCCCCCAACTCCCTTGACAGTGTACGCTGGAGCAGGTTCCAGGGTGGGGCTGCCCTGCCGCCTGCCTGCTGGTGTGGGGACCCGGTCTTTCCTCACTGCCAAGTGGACTCCTCCTGGGGGAGGCCCTGACCTCCTGGTGACTGGAGACAATGGCGACTTTACCCTTCGACTAGAGGATGTGAGCCAGGCCCAGGCTGGGACCTACACCTGCCATATCCATCTGCAGGAACAGCAGCTCAATGCCACTGTCACATTGGCAATCATCACAGGTCAGCCTCAGGTGGGAAAGGAGTAGCTGCCCCCCAAAAGATCTCTTCCTTCTACTCTTTTCAGTGACTCCCAAATCCTTTGGGTCACCTGGATCCCTGGGGAAGCTGCTTTGTGAGGTGACTCCAGTATCTGGACAAGAACGCTTTGTGTGGAGCTCTCTGGACACCCCATCCCAGAGGAGTTTCTCAGGACCTTGGCTGGAGGCACAGGAGGCCCAGCTCCTTTCCCAGCCTTGGCAATGCCAGCTGTACCAGGGGGAGAGGCTTCTTGGAGCAGCAGTGTACTTCACAGAGCTGTCTAGCCCAGGTCCGAGGCCCCAGAATGCCAGGACCCAAACGACCCTATGCCTCATCCTGTACTTTCTCCATAGGTGCCCAACGCTCTGGGAGAGCCCCAGGTGCCCTCCCAGCAGGCCACCTCCTGCTGTTTCTCATCCTTGGTGTCCTTTCTCTGCTCCTTTTGGTGACTGGAGCCTTTGGCTTTCACCTTTGGAGAAGACAGGTGAGCCAGGGACATGGCAACCCCGCCCCCCAGCAGCTCCCGCTCTTCCATCCTCAGAGTGCTGATGGCACCCCTTCCTCAGGAAGGTGACCAAATGGGACCCTGAACTTGCCCTCAGCCCTCCGTCTCTCTCTCCATCTCTTCTCACAGTGGCGACCAAGACGATTTTCTGCCTTAGAGCAAGGGATTCACCCTCCGCAGGCTCAGAGCAAGATAGAGGAGCTGGAGCAAGAACCGGAGCCGGAGCCGGAGCCGGAACCGGAGCCCGAGCCCGAGCCCGAGCCGGAGCAGCTCTGACCTGGAGCTGAGGCAGCCAGCAGATCTCAGCAGCCCAGTCCAAATAAACTCCCTGTCAGCAGCAAGCCTGAGTCTGGCTCTTTCTTGTCCAAGTGAA